CAAAGCCCCGCCCATGCGGGGGGTCGCCAAGTCCTAAGCCTCCACCCCCTTTATCCCTGTGCCCCATCCGGAGGCAGGTGTACCCGTCACGCAAACCTAAAGCTGCCCCCGGCCCCCCGTGGTTCCCCGCAGGAGGCGGGGGTGTGTGTCACTTTTCTGAAAGCTCTAAGGTCTCTGCCCCCCGCCCCCCGCTGTCCTCCGTAGGAGGCTGGGCAGGGGCTGTGGCACAGCTCTAAATCCCTGCGGGTGCTTGCTTGCCCCAGGCAGCTTCCAGGACCCGCAGCCCCCCGCCTTCCCCGCAACCCGCTTCGGGAGGAGCCGGACGCTCGGGGATTCCGCGATGCGTCCGCGAACGCTCGGGTCGGGCCGCACGCGGGAGATGAGCGCGCCTCCGCCGTCCTCTCCAAATCCCTTATGTCAACCGGGGTTTTCTTCTTTCATTTAAAAGTTGCGCTTTAAACCAAGTGGGACGCAGATCCGGTAGCTGCCTATTGGGCTTCAAAGTCCAGGGAGTTTTAGTCGGGGTGAAGCATTTTAGCCTCCGTGCGTCTTGCTGTAAAATGGGTAACCCTCCTCGACAGCCTCCGCAGTCCTTAATGGGTGGGGGGGGGCTCCCCGGCCTCTCGGCCCCAGTCCTCCGCCCCCGGGTCCTACCCGCGCGGCACTCCTGGCGGCGGTCTCCGTGGATCTGTTCTGCCGGGGTGGGGAGCCAGGCTCTGAGCCGCGGCCCCGAGCCCGAGGTGCGGAGCCACCGCCCCACGGGTAGCGGCCACCGGGGGCCCCAGCCCCACCTTTCCCGGCCCTGTTGCCTCGGCCCCGCCCCACCGGGAGGCTGGGTGGGGAGGCCTCCGGGGAGTAGGGCCCCAGTCCCCGTCCCGGCCGCGCCCTCGCGTCTCCATAGCGATCCTCTCGGCGCGCACCTCCGAGCCGGCTCCCCCCGGGGCCGAACAATACGCCGCTGGGCCGGGGGCGGGGCGGGGCCGGGCCGGGGGCGGGGAGAGCGCGGGCGGAGTGGGCGCGGGCCAAGCGCACCGCCCAGGCAGCAGCCGGCCGCCGGGGTCTGCGCGGCGCGGAGCTGCCCAGCCCGCTCCGGGAACTCAGCCCCCGCCCCGCGCCGGGCCCGCCCCGCTTCCCACGCCCGTCCGGCCGAGCCCGCGCCGGAGCCACCTGGAGCCGCCTGGAGCCGCCGCCGCCGCCGCAGGTTGATGCGCGGCGCCCTCCCGGGACGCGCGGAGGAGCCATCTTGAAACCAACTTCGCAAACTTTCGCAAAGTGCTCTCGAAGTGGAAGCTGCGGGGGAGGCCGGGCGCGTGGTCCCCACAGTCCCCGCCAGGGCCCCCGGGGAGGCGGGACGCGGACCGCCCCGAGGGCCGGGCGCCCGGGAGCCGCTCCCCGGCCTCGCCGGGTGGATGCGGAGGCGCGCCGGGTGCATGGATTGTGTTCGGGCGCCCGGCTCGGGCTCGGGCTCCGGGCCATGGCGCCGCCGCCGCCGCCCGTGCTGCCCGTGCTGCTGCTCCTGGCCGCCGCCGCCGCCCTGCCGGCGATGGGGCTGCGAGCGGCCGCCTGGGAGCCGCGCGTACCCGGCGGGACCCGCGCCTTCGCCCTCCGGCCCGGCTGTACCTACGCGGTGGGCGCCGCTTGCACGCCCCGGGCGCCGCGGGAGCTGCTGGACGTGGGCCGCGATGGGCGGCTGGCAGGACGTCGGCGCGTCTCGGGCGCGGGGCGCCCGCTGCCGCTGCAAGTCCGCTTGGTGGCCCGCAGTGCCCCGACGGCGCTGAGCCGCCGCCTGCGGGCGCGCACGCACCTTCCCGGCTGCGGAGCCCGTGCCCGGCTCTGCGGAACCGGTGCCCGGCTCTGCGGGGCGCTCTGCTTCCCCGTCCCCGGCGGCTGCGCGGCCGCGCAGCATTCGGCGCTCGCAGCTCCGACCACCTTACCCGCCTGCCGCTGCCCGCCGCGCCCCAGGCCCCGCTGTCCCGGCCGTCCCATCTGCCTGCCGCCGGGCGGCTCGGTCCGCCTGCGTCTGCTGTGCGCCCTGCGGCGCGCGGCTGGCGCCGTCCGGGTGGGACTGGCGCTGGAGGCCGCCACCGCGGGGACGCCCTCCGCGTCGCCATCCCCATCGCCGCCCCTGCCGCCGAACTTGCCCGAAGCCCGGGCGGGGCCGGCGCGACGGGCCCGGCGGGGCACGAGCGGCAGAGGGAGCCTGAAGTTTCCGATGCCCAACTACCAGGTGGCGTTGTTTGAGAACGAACCGGCGGGCACCCTCATCCTCCAGCTGCACGCGCACTACACCATCGAGGGCGAGGAGGAGCGCGTGAGCTATTACATGGAGGGGCTGTTCGACGAGCGCTCCCGGGGCTACTTCCGAATCGACTCTGCCACGGGCGCCGTGAGCACGGACAGCGTACTGGACCGCGAGACCAAGGAGACGCACGTCCTCAGGGTGAAAGCCGTGGACTACAGTACGCCGCCGCGCTCGGCCACCACCTACATCACTGTCTTGGTCAAAGACACCAACGACCACAGCCCGGTCTTCGAGCAGTCGGAGTACCGCGAGCGCGTGCGGGAGAACCTGGAGGTGGGCTACGAGGTGCTGACCATCCGCGCCAGCGACCGCGACTCGCCCATCAACGCCAACTTGCGTTACCGCGTGTTGGGGGGCGCGTGGGACGTCTTCCAGCTCAACGAGAGCTCTGGCGTGGTGAGCACACGGGCGGTGCTGGACCGGGAGGAGGCGGCCGAGTACCAGCTCCTGGTGGAGGCCAACGACCAGGGGCGCAATCCGGGCCCGCTCAGTGCCACGGCCACCGTGTACATCGAGGTGGAGGACGAGAACGACAACTACCCCCAGTTCAGCGAGCAGAACTACGTGGTCCAGGTGCCCGAGGACGTGGGGCTCAACACGGCTGTGCTGCGAGTGCAGGCCACGGACCGGGACCAGGGCCAGAACGCGGCCATTCACTACAGCATCCTCAGCGGGAACGTGGCCGGCCAGTTCTACCTGCACTCGCTGAGCGGGATCCTGGATGTGATCAACCCCTTGGATTTCGAGGATGTCCAGAAATACTCGCTGAGCATTAAGGCCCAGGATGGGGGCCGGCCCCCGCTCATCAATTCTTCAGGGGTGGTGTCTGTGCAGGTGCTGGATGTCAACGACAACGAGCCTATCTTTGTGAGCAGCCCCTTCCAGGCCACGGTGCTGGAGAATGTGCCCCTGGGCTACCCCGTGGTGCACATTCAGGCGGTGGACGCGGACTCTGGAGAGAACGCCCGGCTGCACTATCGCCTGGTGGACACGGCCTCCACCTTTCTGGGGGGCGGCAGCGCTGGGCCTAAGAATCCTGCCCCCACCCCTGACTTCCCCTTCCAGATCCACAACAGCTCCGGTTGGATCACAGTGTGTGCCGAGCTGGACCGCGAGGAGGTGGAGCACTACAGCTTCGGGGTGGAGGCGGTGGACCACGGCTCGCCCCCCATGAGCTCCTCCACCAGCGTGTCCATCACGGTGCTGGACGTGAATGACAACGACCCGGTGTTCACGCAGCCCACCTACGAGCTTCGTCTGAATGAGGATGCGGCCGTGGGGAGCAGCGTGCTGACCCTGCAGGCCCGCGACCGTGACGCCAACAGTGTGATTACCTACCAGCTCACAGGCGGCAACACCCGGAACCGCTTTGCACTCAGCAGCCAGAGAGGGGGCGGCCTCATCACCCTGGCGCTACCTCTGGACTACAAGCAGGAGCAGCAGTACGTGCTGGCGGTGACAGCATCCGACGGCACACGGTCGCACACTGCGCATGTCCTAATCAACGTCACTGATGCCAACACCCACAGGCCTGTCTTTCAGAGCTCCCATTACACAGTGAGTGTCAGTGAGGACAGGCCTGTGGGCACCTCCATTGCTACCCTCAGTGCCAACGATGAGGACACAGGAGAGAATGCCCGCATCACCTACGTGATTCAGGACCCCGTGCCGCAGTTCCGCATTGACCCCGACAGTGGCACCATGTACACCATGATGGAGCTGGACTATGAGAACCAGGTCGCCTACACGCTGACCATCATGGCCCAGGACAACGGCATCCCGCAGAAATCAGACACCACCACCCTAGAGATCCTCATCCTCGATGCCAATGACAATGCACCCCAGTTCCTGTGGGATTTCTACCAGGGTTCCATCTTTGAGGATGCTCCACCCTCGACCAGCATCCTCCAGGTCTCTGCCACGGACCGGGACTCAGGTCCCAATGGGCGTCTGCTGTACACCTTCCAGGGTGGGGACGACGGCGATGGGGACTTCTACATCGAGCCCACGTCCGGTGTGATTCGCACCCAGCGCCGGCTGGACCGGGAGAATGTGGCCGTGTACAACCTTTGGGCTCTGGCTGTGGATCGGGGCAGTCCCACTCCCCTTAGCGCCTCGGTAGAAATCCAGGTGACCATCTTGGACATTAATGACAATGCCCCCATGTTTGAGAAGGACGAACTGGAGCTGTTTGTTGAGGAGAACAACCCAGTGGGGTCGGTGGTGGCAAAGATTCGTGCTAACGACCCTGATGAAGGCCCTAATGCCCAGATCATGTATCAGATTGTGGAAGGGGACATGCGGCATTTCTTCCAGCTGGACCTGCTCAACGGGGACCTGCGTGCCATGGTGGAGCTGGACTTTGAGGTCCGGCGGGAGTATGTGCTGGTGGTGCAGGCCACGTCGGCTCCGCTGGTGAGCCGAGCCACGGTGCACATCCTTCTCGTGGACCAGAATGACAACCCGCCTGTGCTGCCCGACTTCCAGATCCTCTTCAACAACTATGTCACCAACAAGTCCAACAGTTTCCCCACCGGCGTGATCGGCTGCATCCCGGCCCATGACCCCGACGTGTCAGACAGCCTCAACTACACCTTCGTGCAGGGCAACGAGCTGCGCCTGTTGCTGCTGGACCCCGCCACGGGCGAACTGCAGCTCAGCCGCGACCTGGACAACAACCGGCCGCTGGAGGCGCTCATGGAGGTGTCTGTGTCTGGTGAGTGGCCGTCGGGGTGGGAGGAGTAGCTCCTGAATGACCCTGACTTTCCTTGTGTCTGCAGATGGCATCCACAGCGTCACGGCCTTCTGCACCCTGCGTGTCACCATCATCACGGACGACATGCTGACCAACAGCATCACTGTCCGCCTGGAGAACATGTCCCAGGAGAAGTTCCTGTCCCCGCTGCTGGCCCTCTTCGTGGAGGGGGTGGCCGCCGTGCTGTCCACCACCAAGGACGACGTCTTCGTCTTCAACGTCCAGAACGACACCGACGTCAGCTCCAACATCCTGAACGTGACCTTCTCGGCGCTGCTGCCTGGCGGCGTCCGCGGCCAGTTCTTCCCGTCGGAGGACCTGCAGGAGCAGATCTACCTGAATCGGACGCTGCTGACCACCATCTCCACGCAGCGCGTGCTGCCCTTCGACGACAACATCTGCCTGCGCGAGCCCTGCGAGAACTACATGAAGTGCGTGTCCGTTCTGCGATTCGACAGCTCCGCGCCCTTCCTCAGCTCCACCACCGTGCTCTTCCGGCCCATCCACCCCATCAACGGCCTGCGCTGCCGCTGCCCGCCCGGCTTCACCGGCGACTACTGCGAGACGGAGATCGACCTCTGCTACTCCGACCCGTGCGGCGCCAACGGCCGCTGCCGCAGCCGCGAGGGCGGCTACACCTGCGAGTGCTTCGAGGACTTCACTGGTAGGTGCCCGGGCTCACCCTGGCTTTGTGTACTCCTCTCTGGCATCTTCCTCTCGCCCCCCAGGAGAGCACTGTGAGGTGGATGCCCGCTCAGGCCGCTGTGCCAACGGGGTGTGCAAGAACGGGGGCACCTGCGTGAACCTGCTCATCGGCGGCTTCCACTGCGTGTGTCCTCCTGGCGAGTATGAGAGGCCCTACTGTGAGGTGACCACCAGGAGCTTCCCGCCCCAGTCCTTCGTCACCTTCCGGGGCCTGAGACAGCGCTTCCACTTCACCATCTCCCTCACGTGAGTGTGCGTCCCGCCGCGCCACACGGGGGATCCTGTGATGTGCCTCTGCTTGGCCCCACAGGTTTGCCACTCAGGAAAGGAACGGCTTGCTTCTCTACAACGGCCGCTTCAATGAGAAGCACGACTTCATCGCCCTGGAGATCGTGGACGAGCAGGTGCAGCTCACCTTCTCTGCAGGTGGGGCCTTCTCCCCAGGAAGGGCAGCTCTGTTTTCTCTCTGGGTCTCCCTCCCACCATGCAGGCGAGACAACAACGACCGTGGCACCGAAGGTTCCCAGTGGTGTGAGTGACGGGCGGTGGCACTCTGTGCAGGTGCAGTACTACAACAAGGTAAGATGGGCCCCACCACTTCCCCCTGGCCCGCTGACACCTTCTGTGCTTTCTCTTCTTACAGCCCAATATTGGCCACCTGGGCCTGCCCCATGGGCCGTCCGGGGAAAAGATGGCCGTGGTGACAGTGGATGATTGTGACACAACCATGGCTGTGCGCTTTGGAAAGGACATCGGGAACTACAGCTGCGCTGCCCAGGGCACTCAGACCGGCTCCAAGAAGTGAGCATCCCAGGAGGGGAGGCCCTGGGGGTTGACGTCACAGAAGATGGCTTTACCTACCCAGGTCCCTGGATCTGACCGGCCCTCTACTCCTGGGGGGTGTCCCCAACCTGCCAGAAGACTTCCCAGTGCACAACCGGCAGTTCGTGGGCTGCATGCGGAACCTGTCAGTCGACGGCAAAAATGTGGACATGGCCGGATTCATCGCCAACAATGGCACCCGGGAAGGTACGGGTGGCCGTCAGGGCGTCGGAGCTGCCGTCAGGCTCTGCCGCACGCTCTGTGTTGCCAGGCTGCGCTGCTCGGAGGAACTTCTGCGATGGGAGGCGGTGTCAGAATGGAGGCACCTGTGTCAACAGGTGGAATATGTATCTGTGTGAGTGTCCACTCCGATTCGGCGGGAAGAACTGTGAGCAAGGTGAGTGGCCGGCGTCGTCCATCCCCCCGGTCGACACCTGAGGTCCCTGGGCCTGTGTCCGCAGCCATGCCTCACCCCCAGCTCTTCAGCGGTGAGAGCGTCGTGTCCTGGAGTGACCTGAACATCATCATCTCTGTGCCCTGGTACCTGGGGCTCATGTTCCGGACCCGGAAGGAGGACAGCGTTCTGATGGAGGCCACCAGTGGTGGGCCCACCAGCTTTCGCCTCCAGGTGACTGGGGCCCCGTGCCACCAAGGCACCTGCCAATCAGTCGGTGTGGCTCTCCCTGCTCCAGATCCTGAACAACTACCTCCAGTTTGAGGTGTCCCACGGCCCCTCCGATGTGGAGTCCGTGATGCTGTCCGGGTTGCGGGTGACCGACGGGGAGTGGCACCACCTGCTGATCGAGCTGAAGAATGTTAAGGAGGACAGTGAGATGAAGCACCTGGTCACCATGACCTTGGACTATGGGATGGACCAGGTGAGCTGGCACCTGCACCTCCTCTGGGGATACCCCCAGATCCCCGGCCCCTCTCTCCGCACAGAACAAGGCAGATATCGGGGGCATGCTTCCCGGGCTGACGGTAAGGAGCGTGGTGGTCGGAGGCGCCTCTGAAGACAAGGTCTCCGTGCGCCGTGGATTCCGAGGCTGCATGCAGGTGCGTGGGGGTTGTGGGGGGCGGGGGGAGGCCCTGTAGCCCCAGTGCCGTTTACTTAATGCAGGGAGTGAGGATGGGGGGGACGCCCACCAACGTCGCCACCCTGAACATGAACAACGCACTCAAGGTCAGGGTGAAGGACGGCTGTGATGTGGACGACCCCTGTACCTCGAGCCCCTGTCCCCCCAATAGCCGCTGCCACGACGCCTGGGAGGACTACAGCTGCGTCTGTGACAAAGGTGGGACCGCCCTCCCGGGGCCCTTCAGTGACGGGTGGAGGTAATGCTGGCTCTGTCCTTGCAGGGTACCTTGGAATAAACTGTGTGGATGCCTGTCACCTGAACCCCTGCGAGAACATGGGGGCCTGCGTGCGCTCCCCCGGCTCCCCGCAGGGCTACGTGTGCGAGTGTGGGCCCAGTCACTACGGGCCGTACTGTGAGAACAAGTAAGAGCAGCCCCTGGTGCCTCCCTGCACCTACCTTCCAGCTGCCCTCTTATTTTCCCCACAGACTCGACCTTCCGTGCCCCAGAGGCTGGTGGGGGAACCCCGTCTGTGGACCCTGCCACTGTGCCGTCAGCAAAGGCTTTGATCCCGACTGTAATAAGACCAACGGCCAGTGCCAATGCAAGGTGAGGCCCCGCCCCCATGATCCCTGCATGCTGAAGTCACAGGCCCTGCCTCTGGCTTTTGCAGGAGAATTACTACAAGCTCCTAGCCCAGGACACCTGTCTGCCCTGCGACTGCTTCCCCCATGGCTCCCACAGCCGCACTTGCGACATGGCCACCGGGCAGTGTGCCTGCAAGCCCGGCGTCATCGGCCGCCAGTGCAACCGCTGCGACAACCCGTTTGCCGAGGTCACCACGCTCGGCTGTGAAGGTCCGCGTTGCCCCTCGACACCCTGCAGGTTACGCTGAGCAGACTTCTCTCTTCTCTACCCCAGTGATCTACAATGGCTGTCCCAAAGCATTTGAGGCCGGCATCTGGTGGCCACAGACCAAGTTCGGGCAGCCGGCTGCGGTGCCATGCCCTAAGGGATCCGTTGGTGAGTCGCCGTGGCCTGTGTGTAGGGAACTGTCAGGCTTTGCACACCTGCTCTCCTTCCCCAGGAAATGCGGTCCGACACTGCAGCGGGGAGAAGGGCTGGCTGCCCCCAGAGCTCTTTAACTGTACCACCATCTCCTTCGTGGACCTCAGGGCCATGGTAGGGGCGCCTCGGGGATGTGTGTTCAGCAGTTGCACACATCACGACTGCCTCCCTGTTCCAGAATGAGAAGCTGAGCCGCAATGAGACGCAGGTGGACGGCGCCAGGGCCCTGCAGCTGGTGAGGGCGCTGCGCAGTGCTACACAGCACACGGGCACGCTCTTTGGCAATGACGTGCGCACGGCCTACCAGCTGCTGGGCCACGTCCTTCAGCACGAGAGCTGGCAGCAGGGCTTCGACCTGGCAGCCACGCAGGACGCCGACTTTCACGAGGTAGGCGGGTGGCCGCCACCCTGGCTCGGGGAGGCTGAGTACTGAGTGCTGTCTGTCTGACCAGGACGTCATCCACTCGGGCAGCGCCCTCCTGGCCCCAGCCACCAGGGCGGCGTGGGAGCAGATCCAGCGGAGCGAGGGCGGCACGGCACAGCTGCTCCGGCGCCTCGAGGGCTACTTCAGCAACGTGGCACGCAACGTGCGGCGGACGTACCTGCGGCCCTTCGTCATCGTCACCGCCAACATGAGTAAGGCGCTGGCTGCGTTGGGGGTGGAACCCGTTATGTCTGATTAAAGGAACTGTCCCCCCAGTTCTTGCTGTCGACATCTTTGACAAGTTCAACTTTACGGGAGCCAGGGTCCCGCGATTCGACACCATCCATGAAGAGTTCCCCAGGGAGCTGGAGTCCTCCGTCTCCTTCCCAGCCGACTTCTTCAGACCACCTGAAGAAAAAGGTAAAACCGCTTAGAAACCTGCTGCTGCCCTCGCCAGAGTCCTCACCTTCTGCTCACATTGCAGAAGGCCCCCTGCTGAGGCCGGCTGGCCGGAGGACCACCCCGCAGACCACGCGCCCGGGGCCTGGCACCGAGAGGGAGGCCCCGATCAGCAGGCGGAGGCGACACCCTGATGACGCTGGCCAGTTCGCCGTCGCTCTGGTCATCATTTACCGCACCCTGGGGCAGCTCCTGCCCGAGCGCTACGACCCCGACCGTCGCAGCCTCCGGTAAGGCCTGGGCACGGGGCACACGGGGAGGGTTTGTCCCCATGCTCTGGCTTCTTGACCTCAGGTTGCCTCACCGGCCCATCATTAATACCCCGATGGTGAGCACGCTGGTGTACAGCGAGGGGGCTCCGCTCCCGAGACCCCTGGAGAGGCCCGTCCTGGTGGAGTTCGCCCTGCTGGAGGTGGAGGAGCGAACCAAGCCTGTCTGCGTGTTCTGGAACCACTCCCTGGCGTAAGTGTGACGCCAGGAGCCCCATGTGAGGGTTACCCCTGCCCCTTCTCTGTCCTCTCCGCAGCGTTGGTGGGACGGGAGGGTGGTCTGCCCGGGGCTGCGAGCTCCTGTCCAGGAACCGGACACATGTCGCCTGCCAGTGCAGCCACACAGCCAGCTTTGCGGTGCTCATGGATATCTCCAGGCGTGAGGTGGGCATCCTCCCGTGGCCACTGTGCCCTCTTTCTCTCCTGCCTTTAACCCTCCTGCCCATAGAACGGGGAGGTCCTGCCTCTGAAGATTGTCACCTATGCCGCTGTGTCCTTGTCACTGGCAGCCCTGCTGGTGGCCTTCGTCCTCCTGAGCCTGGTCCGCATGCTGCGCTCCAACCTGCACAGCATTCACAAGCACCTCGCCGTGGCGCTCTTCCTCTCTCAGCTGGTGTTCGTGATTGGGATCAACCAGACGGAAAACCCGGTATGGCCACTCTGCTCCCCTCCCCACTGTCTGGGCCCTTGCTGAGCGGCCCCTCCCTGCGCAGTTTCTGTGCACAGTGGTTGCCATCCTCCTCCACTACATCTACATGAGCACCTTTGCCTGGACCCTCGTGGAGAGCCTGCATGTCTACCGCATGCTGACCGAGGTGCGCAACATCGACACGGGGCCCATGCGGTTCTACTACGTCGTGGGCTGGGGCATCCCGGCCATTGTCACAGGTGAGGATGCACAGAGTGGCCCTGCATAAAACCTCACCCTTCCCTTCCTCCCCGCTGTGTTCAGGACTGGCGGTCGGCCTGGACCCCCAGGGCTACGGGAACCCCGACTTCTGCTGGCTGTCGCTTCAAGACACCCTGATTTGGAGCTTTGCGGGGCCCATCGGAGCTGTTATAATCGTGAGTGTGGGGCCTTCACGGGAGTCCGGGTGAGAAGACATTGATCGGCTTGTTTTGTTTTCAGATCAACACAGTCACTTCTGTCCTATCTGCAAAGGTTTCCTGCCAAAGAAAGCACCATTATTATGGGAAAAAAGGGATCGTGTAAGTGGGGCTGAACCTGACCGGCCAGCCATATGGGCACAGGCCTGATCCTGCCCTCCCGCAGCTCCCTGCTGAGGACCGCATTCCTCCTGCTGCTGCTCATCAGCGCCACCTGGCTGCTGGGGCTGCTGGCTGTGAACCGCGATGCACTGAGCTTTCACTACCTCTTCGCCATCTTCAGCGGCTTACAGGTAGGTGACGGCCGAGTTGCCCGCGGGACCCCAGCAGGTGCTGACCCCACCTTCCTCCCTCCAGGGCCCCTTCGTCCTCCTTTTCCACTGCGTGCTCAACCAGGAGGTCCGGAAGCACCTGAAGGGCGTGCTCGGCGGGAGGAAGCTGCACCTGGAGGACTCCGCCACCACCAGGGCCACCCTGCTGACGGTAGGAGGCGCCGGGGACACCGCGGGACTGGGTTGGCAGTGACCAGCCCCTCCCCTCCCTTCAGCGCTCCCTCAACTGCAACACCACCTTCGGTGACGGGCCTGACATGCTGCGCACAGACTTGGGCGAGTCCACCGCCTCGCTGGACAGCATCGTCAGGTCAGGCCGCAGCTCCGGGTTCGGGGAGGTGGGATACTGAGCCCACCCTCCCTGGCCTCTCTAGGGATGAAGGGATCCAGAAGCTCGGCGTGTCCTCTGGGCTGGTGAGGGGCAGCCACGGAGAGCCAGACGCGTCCCTCATGCCCAGGAGCTGCAAGGATCCCCCTGGTATGGCTTCCCTGGAGGGGGAGGACCCCGTGCCTGAGCCTCCCTGTCCCCCGCGCATCCACAGGCCACGATTCCGACTCAGATAGCGAGCTGTCCCTGGATGAGCAGAGCAGCTCTTACGCCTCCTCACACTCGTCAGACAGCGAGGACGATGGGGTGGGAGCTGAGGAAAAATGGGACCCGGCCAGGGGCGCCGTCCACAGCACCCCCAAAGGTGAGTGTGTGGGGCACATTGGGCCAGGCTGGGCTGCCTGCTGAGCACCGCTCTCGTGCCTCAGGGGACGCTGTGGCCAACCACGTTCCGGCCGGCTGGCCCGACCAGAGCCTGGCTGAGAGTGACAGTGAGGACCCCAGCGGCAAGCCCCGCCTGAAGGTGGAGACCAAGGTCAGCGTGGAGCTGCACCGCGAGGAGCAGGGCAGTCACCGTGGAGAGTACCCCCCGGACCAGGAGAGCGGGGGCGCAGCCAGGCTTGCTAGCAGCCAGCCCCCAGAGCAGAGGAAAGGTGCCTGGGGAGGCCGGGGCTGCAGTGAAAGGGGACTTGACCTTGCCGTGTCTCCTCCTCCCAGGCATCTTGAAAAATAAAGTCACCTACCCGCCGCCGCTGACGCTGACGGAGCAGACGCTGAAGGGCCGGCTCCGGGAGAAGCTGGCCGACTGTGAGCAGAGCCCCACATCCTCGCGCACGTCTTCCCTGGGCTCTGGCGGCCCCGACTGCGCCATCACAGTCAAGAGCCCTGGGAGGGAGCCGGGGCGTGACCACCTCAACGGGGTGGCCATGAATGTGCGCACTGGGAGCGCCCAGGCCGATGGCTCCGACTCTGAGTGAGTAGCCTGGGCCTCCAGGGCGGGGATCACCCACTTCCCCCTTGTCCTGAGTCAGGAGAGAGAGGGGGCAGTGGTCAGGGACCTGACACCCACCTCACCTGGAGCCCTGAGTGCAGAGGAAGCCCAGGCGGGGATGGGGGAGGGGGGAGGCGCTGCAGCTGAGGTCAGGAGGATACCCCGGAGATGGGCAGACCCCCTATCCTGGGGACACGTCTCAGGCCTCTGGGACTCTGAAGCCCTGGCCAGCCCCAAAATGCTAGGACCTAAGGTGCTGGGCTCTGCGTTTGATCAGCATTGTCTCCGCCTGGGACCACTGCCACCCACCTTGCAGTTGAGGATACTGAGGGTCCCGGAATGCCAGGGGTGAAGGGGGCGGGGTGGAGCTGGGGTCCTGGCCCCAGACCTCTCCCTGTCGCCCCTCCCTCCCTCCAAACTCACAAGGGAGAAGCCAGGTCTTCAGAATGCCCCTTCCAAAAGTCACTGTAGAGATGGCCGGTTTCTAACGTGGATTCCTTGCGCTCTTCTGAAAGACCAGCAACACAGAGGCCCACAGGCTGGTCCTGGTCCCCTCTCCTGCCTCCCAAGGGCAGCCTCATCCAACATGAGCTTGCCCTCCCTGGAGCCCCCAGACGCCCCCTCTACCCTGATGGGGTGATCCTGCCCCCCCGTGTGACAACCTTGGGCCCCACCAAGCCGCTACCCTCACTGACCCTTCACCTGCTTGCTGGCTTCTTCCCACGCGCAGAGGCAGTAATGAAACTTCAATTTGAACCATCAGTAATGAAACTTCAATTTGAACCATCAGGAAACCGTGAGGCAAGCCCGTCACCCCACACAGGCTGCGGCATCACCCTCAGACCTTGGAGCCCAAGGGGCCACTGCCCTTGAAGTGGAGTGGGCCCAGAGTGTGGCGGTCCCCATGGTGGCAGCCCCCCGACTGATCATCCAGACACAAAGGTCTTGGTTCTCCCAGGAGCTCAGGGCCTGTCAGACCTGGTGACAAGTGCCAAAGGCCACAGGCATGAGGGAGGCGTGGACCACTGGGCCAGCACCGCTGAGTCCTAAGACTGCAGTCAAAGCCAGAACTGAGAGGGGACCCCAGACTGGGCCCAGAGGCTGGCCAGAGTTCAGGAACGCCGGGCACAGACCAAAGACCGCGGTCCAGCCCCGCCCAGGCGGGCATCTCATGGCAGTGCGGACCCGTGGCTGGCAGCCCGGGCAGTCCTTTGCAAAGGCACCCCTTGTCTTAAAATCACTTCGCTATGTGGGAAAGGTGGAGATACTTTTATATATTTGTATGGGACTCTGAGGAGGTGCAACCTGTATATATATTGCATTCGTGCTGACTTTGTTATCCCGAGAGATCCATGCAATGATCTCTTGCTGTCTTCTCTGTCAAGATTGCACAGTTGTACTTGAATCTGGCATGTGTTGACGAAACTGGTGCCCCAGCAGATCAAAGGTGGGAAATACGTCAGCAGTGGGGCTAAAACCAAGCGGCTAGAAGCCCTACAGCTGCCTTCGGCCAGGAAGTGAGGATGGTGTGGGCCCTCCCCGCCGGCCCCCTGGGTCCCCAGTGTTCGCTGTGTGTGCGTTTGTCCTCTGCTGCCATCTGCCCCGGCTGTGTGAATTCAAGACAGGGCAGTGCAGCACTAGGCAGGTGTGAGGAGCCCTGCTGAGGTCACTGTGGGGCACGGTTGCCACACGGCTGTCATTTTTCACCTGGTCATTCTGTGACCACCACCCCCTCCCCTCACCGCCTCCCAGGTGGCCCGGGAGCTGCAGGTGGGGATGGCTTTGTCCTTTGCTCCTGCTCCCCGTGGGACCTGGGACCTTAAAGCGTTGCAGGTTCCTGATTTGGACAGAGGTGTGGGGCCTTCCAGGCCGTTACATACCTCCTGCCAATTCTCTAACTCTCTGAGACTGCGAGGATCTCCAGGCAGGGTTCTCCCCTCTGGAGTCTGACCAATTACTTCATTTTGCTTCAAATGGCCAATTGTGCAGAGGGACAAAGCCACAGCCACACTCTTCAACGGTTACCAAACTGTTTTTGGAAATTCACACCAAGGTCGGGCCCACTGCAGGCAGCTGGCACAGCGTGGCCCGAGGGGCTGTGGAACGGGTCCCGGAACTGTCAGACATGTTTGATTTTAGCGTTTCCTTTGTTCTTCAAATCAGGTGCCCAAATAAGTGATCAGCACAGCTGCTTCCAAATAGGAGAAACCATAAAATAGGATGAAAATCAAGTAAAATGCAAAGATGTCCACACTGTTTTAAACTTGACCCTGATGAAAATGTGAGCACTGTTAGCAGATGCCTATGGGAGAGGAAAAGCGTATCTGAAAATGGTCCAGGACAGGAGGATGAAATGAGATCCCAGAGTCCTCACACCTGAATGAATTATACATGTGCCTTACCAGGTGAGTGGTCTTTCGAAGATAAAAAACTCTAGTCCCTTTAAACGTTTGCCCCTGGCGTTTCCTAAGTACGAAAAGGTTTTTAAGTCTTCGAACAGTCTCCTTTCATGACTTTAACAGGATTCTGCCCCCTGAGGTGTAATTTTTTTGTTCTATTTTTTTCCACGTACTCCACAGCCAACATCACGAGGTGTAATTTTTAATTTGATCAGAACTGTTACCAAAAAACAACTGTCAGTTTTATTGAGATGGGAAAAATGTAAACCTATTTTTATTACTTAAGACTTTATGGGAGAGATTAGACACTGGAGGTTTTTAACAGAACGTGTATTTATTAATGTTCAAAACACTGGAATTACAAATGAGAAGAGTCTACAATAAATTAAGATTTTTGAATTTGTACTTCTGCGGTGCTGGTTTTTCTCCACAAACAC